GGCGGAGTGGTTGGATAGTAGCACCGAAGAAGAGAAGAGCCTTCTGTCATTTCTGGGTACGGTAGGGCTTGCTTGTTCTTTTAACCCTTTATTGTCTGAACTTTTCTTACTTTTGGGAATAGGACCCCAAATTCTCTAAATCCACTTTTGTATTTTTAAAAGGAGAAGAGGAATTAAGGGAATATGTTTAAGTCGTTTGCTTTTCAAATTTTGTTTGTCTGTAGAAATAATGCCACCAACACTAGCTATGAGAAATAAGAGAGAGATTGCTTTGCCTTAACAAAGAGTGCTAGCTCCATTCAAGGCTTACCATGTCATCTGGCCAGCTGTTCATGGTATTTAGACAACTTCTGCCAACCAAAATAATATTATTGTTTTACTTTACTCTCAATACAGTGATGGTGAGGTGTGCTGTGTGAGAGTGGGAGTAGGCTTTGTGTGCATGAAAAGCCAATGTACAAATCGAGAAGTAGCTTTTATGCAAGGTGTGAAATATTTGTAATGCTTATATATGATTTCTACTGACTACATAAAATAGGACACATGGACCTCCCATTGCTTTAATTTTGCATTTTTGAATGCTTTCTAATAAATTTCTAAGTAAAGCAATTGTTTATCTTGTGGTTATTGATATAATAAACAAATTATTAGGAAAGTTAGGTTGTAAATCCAGTCATATCTTAAATGTGATAGAAGAGCTTGATACTCATTTAAAAACCTATTTGTGAATACTTTCCCTAGATTAATTATAGCCTTCAAATTTATCTTTCTTATAAATTTGATTTATCTTCTATTTTCCTAGATATAAGTATGCCTTTATTATAAATGGACAAAATTCAGTTGATCTTCTAATTTTCTAATTTATTCCTCATGAATATTATGTATGACCTATGGATAGTCTTCTGCCAGTCCAAAAGTTATCTCTACTATTATTTGAAAATCTTTCTTATAGTTAGCATAAGTTTATCTTTCAATTCTGTTGTCAATCTTAGCATTCTGTTTCTTTCCTTTTTTTTTTTTTTTGCAGTTTAGATGTAAAGGGTCATCCTAATCAGGTCTTCCTAGGTACATATATTTAGATACTAACCCGACTCTTAATTTACCATGGCCTTATTTATCTTCGGCATTTGGATGACTTTAAGAAATATGTATACCTCTTAAGCCTTCGTTTCTCTGAAGCCTATCTCATTCTACTTGCTTCCCATTCCCCTCCCCTGACACATGCATACATACACATAGAGAAACATCAGTGAAGAAACAAATACAGATATCCCTAAGTAAAACCAATCACTTAGACTCTACTACATCATGGGAAAGGAAGGCAGAGTTATCATTAAACATATTTTCTGTGCTCTGGCATACCTTTATGAATTCTAATTATCTAGCCTAAAGATAAATTTATTTATCTCCTGTTTTTGTGGGGAAGGCATTATCCTACTATACCTGAAATGAATTTGGTTAACAAAGATGAGTAAATAAAAAGTGCTATAGTAGTGCCCCCACCCATCCCTGCTCCTGTCCTCTGATTAAGGGAGTTAGTAAATTCCTATTTATCCACAGATGGATAAATGGAGGTAATAAAGACAAAGAATGTTAGAACTTGCTTAGAAGAAAAAAACGCAAATTTCCATAAATTATGATGTTGACTTCTGGGTAGTCAATTCCCGATTATCCACCCAATGGAAGCTTCAGATTATAGATAAAAACAGGTAAGTTAGAGTCCTGATTCTGCTCAAGGGCTACAATAAGTTTAGTTGCTGAGTGAATAGACAGCAATGTATCCCATGCTCTGCTGTGGCAGTGCTAAGCTGTGAAAGTCAGCAAATCTTATTTTTAGGATTGAAGCTCTCTCCTGACCATAGGCAGCAAACACCTCCATCTGTGGATAAACAGGAATTTTACTGAGCTCCTCCACAGGAATGAGGAACAAAACTATCTGAGATGTAGCTTGTGATAGTTCGAGGATTAAGTAAAACCCTTGTGTTGAGTCATTTGCTAATGTAATTACCATTAGTGACAACATGCTTTTCCCAATGAAGATGCCAAGAGAAAAACAAGAAAACTAAATCTACTTTATGGTGAATCTAGGATGAGTAGAACCAAGAAACACTGTGTCTTTTGGTAGCTATCAAATTATGCTTTCTTTGCCTAAGGAATTTTAAGGCAGATTTCCCTCCAGAAGGGGGGATGCAAGAAAAGTACTTTGTGCTGGTTAGGATCTACTACTTACTTCTGTACAGTAACCACCTAACTGATGTTCAGGCCTTCCCAATAACGTAGCTCACTGCTAGTTTGATGAAACTTCATACAACTGTGCACTGTTATTAATCTGTTAAAAAACCTTCCATGGTTTCTTCATCACCTACCAGATAAATTTAAAACACCTTACTGTGAAACTTAATTTGGCCTTTCACACCTGACATTCTATTATTCATTTTAGAGGAGAAAATCCCCAAGCCTCCCTTCCAACCAAATTGATTTACTTCCTGTCTTGGAACAAATATTGCCCTTTCCTACCTTGTTTCTTCTGTCAGCAGTGTTCAAACTCAGCTTTCTAAATTCAGCTTTTTAAAACTCTGCCCTTGTTTCAAAACTTTCTTATAAATAAATGCAATGTTCTAGACACTGCTAGATGCTGTGGCTGGATACAGAGAAGTATAAGAAAAAGCTGCTTGTGAGAGGCATAGTGTTTGGCTAGGGAGAAAACATGAACTACGCACAAGTTAAATGAGAAAAATTAAATGGTAATTCAGACGACAGTGGAGAAAATGAAAATAAGGCAGTTCCTAATTGTAAAATTATCCAGGTAAAAATTGCTTTGGGAGTTTGAAGAAGAGACATTTAAAAACATTGAAAATTATCTTACAGAGATAGGGTTTAATCTGAATCCTAAAAGATTTTTTATGGAAATGGTAGGGTTTTCTGTATGAAAGCAGTGTCCTGAGGAACATTAAATAATTTCACATCCGGTGAGCAAACTGTCTTGAAAAGAACGCAGAATTCATGTAAAGAAGTAATGAGAGATAACATTTGAAGGGTATTTGGAAGCTCACTATGTAGGACTAGTGACAATTTTATCCTGAAAGCCATAGAGAAGAATGAAAGACCCTTGAGCAAGAAGAAGATATGATCAAAATAGTTTTTTAGAAAGACATCTGAAAGTGATACTAAAGGGGAAGAGGCTAGAAGCAGTTAAATCAGTTTGAAAGCTATTGCAGTAGTACAGGTATGCAATAAGTGCCTCTACTTTTTTTATCCCTGTGTATTATAATTGTTGGTTTGTGTATTAAAACCAGACTGTGAATGCCTCCACAAGGAGGGCTTAATCCTCTGTCTTTTCAGCACGTGGAATACTCCTTGTGCAGATGAATGTTTGTGTAGCTCAGGTGAATAACAGATTAAAATAGATGGAGAGATTACAAAGAATGTATCAGCAGAATTGGTGACATATTAGAGGAATGGGGAACAAAATGAATCAAAGATAATTTTTGAACTTGGAAGAATGGTGGTACTATTAACAGAAATAAATTGAGAAAGGGAGCCAATTTTTTAGGAAGATGGGAGTTCTGTTTAGGTATTTTCACTTTTAGAAGACTAATCCACATCCAGACAGAAAAAACAGTTTTGGTAATTGGAAATGAAGTCACAGGTGGGAGCTGTTCATCTAGAGAAGAAAGATTGTTGATATTCTAAGCATCTGTAGGTCATCTGCTATCAAGAGCTTGTCAAGAAAAAAGAGAGGGCAGCAGCTGAAACTTGAAGAATATCAACATTTGGGGGTGGGTGGAGACAAAGAGGAGACACAGAGCGAATGACCGTAAATGTGGGAGGAAAGCCAGGATGGTGTGGTATTACAGGTGCTAAGGTAGAAAAGGTTAACAATGTGGTCAGTAGTGTCAGTGGCTACAAAAGCCAAAGAGAAGTCAGAAAAAAACCACTAGGCTTGACAATGTAAGAGACTGTTGATAACCTGTGAAAGTGTTAATGCTATTTGAGTAAAGTTGAAGAGGGAGAAGTCAGATTTTATAATACTGAGAATGACAGTAGGAGGTGAGATAGTGGAAACCACAGGTTAAGCCTTTTGCCTGAAGAAATCTGTGACTGACAGAAACATGTACCCTGTTAAAAACTAGATTGAGAAGACTTGTACATATTTTTAAGTGGAGGAGAGAGCAAGATCTTGAACCTACAAGAATAAAGACTAAGAAAACAAAACATTTTATGGGTTTGGAGGTGAGAGTAGAATTAAAAGCATAGGATTAACCTTTTGAAGGGAGAAAGAAAAAACTCATACAGGAACCAAATATACATGCCGAGATTTAGCAATGGAATGTAGGGAAGATGGGGAGATAACAGCTACTGTATTAATCTTATGCCATTTATCACACCCAGTCTTGCAGAGTTAGCTATTTGTGTACCCATTTATGTTGTTATTTGTGTGCCCATCAAATACTTCCCTGCTACTGCCAGATAAGGATCTTCTCTTAATATTTTGGCATCTTCCAGAATAGCACCGAATAGGTACTTAGTAGATACTTTTTGAATGAATGAATGATATCCAGATACCCAAAAATTTGAGACTCGGGACTTTTCAAAATTATTGAAATTATTCTGTCAGATCCAGCTTTTTTTCCCTCTTATTCTACTACTATTCTGTAGTCCCATAACCTTTTCAGGTACTTTGATAGCATTTGAAATTATTATTCAGTAGATAATGATTGCGTTTTCCAAATTCTAGAATAAGAAGGAAAATACTCAGCGTATACTTTTTTCCACTTTGCCTTTTCTAAATGGAATTTAAATGATTTCATTTTACTTCATAGAGTGAAGTAATTTATGTGATGGAATAGTTCTATGAAAGAATAATGTAATTTTGACAAATCCTAAACATTTTAAGTTTCTAAATGACTCTGTTGACTATAGTTAATTATTTGGCATTGGCAACTATTATCTGATTCCCAAAATTTACACCAAACATCAAGGGAGAAACATATTCAAAAATTGAAACTCTAATTTCTGGTAATATGCCAGACTAGATAACCTCAAAAATAATATAGAGACAATTAGAAATTTCACATTAGTGTAACAAACACTTTTAACTAAATGGCTGAACTCTCAGGAAGGAAAGGAAGTCCCCAGGAAGAGGAAAAAGAAAACAAAACAAAACTCGAAATCTAGACAGTAAACTCTCCTGGGGGCATTTACCAATTTTAGAATATTAGAGTTAAGTTTTAATGGCTATAATATAGGAGATGGGCCAAGGGTCTAACAAAGTAAAGAATTAGAACTGAAAGGCCTATGTCATTCTTCCCCATAGGACTGGGCCTCTGAATGAGTTACACCTTCAGTGAGAGTTGAAGTTAGAAAAATCTCTCATTGACAAATATAGACAAATCTTAATTATCTTAACCTGGACTGGTAGGTGAGGTGGGAGGGGGAAAAACATCCTGAGAATTCATAATCACAGTCGTGATAAGGTAAAACTGAAATAGTGGACAACATTAATATGTCAGAGATAGGAAGTGGGTAATTGGAATTGAAGTATTTTAAGATTGTTGAATTATTCGAGAAAAGGATAGAAATCGTGATTAACTTTAGGCTTTAAGTATACGTGTTAAAATGTTAAGGACAACTACTAGAAGAGTAAAAATAGAGTATTTTTATTGAAATATTTGAAAATATTAAAAAATATTTTCAAAAGCAATACAGAAGAAAATGGAATTTTTTAAACCTGATTAACCTGATTTTAAAAAAAAGAAAATCAGAAAAAAATGGGGAAAAAAATAGAAAATACAGTAAGATGGTAAAAATAAAATCCAATTATATCATAAATTATATATGAAAATGTTAAAAGATAAATATTGTCAGACTGGATTTTTTTTAATGCTATGAATGAGAGATCTAAAACACAGGGACCTAGGAAAGTTAAAAGTAAAGGCTTGGAAAAAGAAAGCTGGTGTAGCCAGTGAAATAGAATAAGACTATCAAAAAAGTTACTGGAATAAAGGAGGTCCCTAAATAATGATAAAATATAAAAATCACTAGGAAGACATAACAATCTTACATGTACCCAATAACAAAACCTCAAATTTTATTTGGCAAAAATGGACAGAAATGGATAATTCTACAGTCCTATCTATAAAAATTAGTAAGGATATAGAGAATATTCAAAAATGCAGTAAGCTTGATTTAATGGACATATATAGAATCCTGACTCCAACAATTAGTCTTCTCAAGCACATACAGAATCTTTATAAAAACTGGCAATAGACCAGGTCATAAAACAAATCTCAACAAATTTCAAAGTTATACGGATTGCATTCTCTAATAACAGTTGAACTAAGTTAGAAATTAGTAACAAAAATTTACTGTAAAAACCTTTATTTTTGCAGTCTTTTAAAGTTACTTGCAAATAACTTGTTAGTCAAAAAGGAAAACATAATGGAAATTATAAAATACTAAGCAATACTGAAAATAGTGTATATCAAAACTTGTGGAATATCACTAAAATAGTTCTTAAATGAAATGTGTAGTCTTTTACATTGAAAAGGGCAAAAGCTACAAATCAATGAGCTAAGCGTTTAACTCAACAAGTTAGATAATAACAAACCCAAAGAAAGTTTAGGGAAAGAAAGAATGAAAATAAGAGTAGATAATGATGAAATGGAAAATAGAAATAAACAGAATCAATAAAGCCAAGAGTTGTTCCTTTAAAAAGCCTAATGAAAATAGATGAAACCGACAAGATTTGCTAAAAAGAGAAAATATAAACAATGTTGACATGAAAAAAGGGTATAATTATAGAAAATTAGAGAATTGAAAAATAGACTATTATAAAAAAGACCTTTTTGATAATATATTTGGAAATTTAGACAAGTGGACATTTTAAGAAAAATGTAACTTAAAATTGTAGAAGCAATAAAAAACTGTAATTAGGCCTGTGACCTGTAACCATTAAAGAAACAGAGGCTAGACACAGTGGAGCACACCTGTAGTCTCAGCTACTGGGGAGGCTGAGTTGGGAGGATCACTTGAGACCAGAAGTTTGAGGCAGTGAGCTGTGATTCTGCCACTTTACTGGGAGTGACAGAGCAAGACCCTGTCTTGAAAGAGAGAGAGAGACAGAGAGAAAGGAAGGGGAGGGGAGGGGAGGGAAGGAAGGGAAGAAAGGAAGAGAGAAGAGAGAGAGAAATGGAATCAGTAGTTTAAAATCTACCACTGATTATGGTTTAATTTCTCATACAGCTTGACTTCAGAAAAATAATTAATGTCAAAGCACACTTGCGTTAATATTTCCAATCAGTGATAATTCAGTTTTTCATAGCAAGTGAATAAATTAGCATTCTGGCATCTAAATTTAAAAGCAAAAAGTACCTCAGTATGGCTATTGAATCCATATTGAGTCTCACAGGTGGACATGGTTCCCTTAGAGTTTTTAAGTCTTACATCCTTTGTTTAGGGATTTCCTTAGAACAGAAAAAGTGTAGAACAGAAGATGTTCTTGCAAAAATTTTCCTTTTGGGGATGTATAATTTAAAAACTAAAGGAAATTAAGCTGAACAGATATCTAAAGAAAATGAATAAGATATCAAGACTTAAATGTAATTATGTTTAAGTGTGCTTCTCAATAAAATTTGGAAATTTGTGACTTAATTTGAGACAGGGTCTCACTCTTGTCAGTCAAGCCCTGCCTCTTCCACCTCAGCGCCTTGCCTCCCAGCCTCAGCGCCCCCTACCCGTAGTAGCTGGGACGACAGGTGCAGTCGCACGCCGCCACGCCCAGCTAATTTTTGTATTTTTTGTAGAGATGGGGTTTCTCACCAGGTTGCCCAGGCTGGTCTCGAACTCCTGAACTCAAGTGATACACCCGCCTCGGGCCCCCAAAGTGCTGGGATTACAGGCGTGAGTCACCGTGCCCCGCCAATTTGTGACCTTTTTAAATAGAATGATGCATAGAAGGAAAATCCTCAAAACTTTTAAACCTAATTTCCCATGAGGCTTATTTATCATAATCTCAATTTTTCTGTGATAGCCATGTCACTAATAGAGAGATCAAAAGAAAAAGAAAAAAATTAGAAGAAAAAATAACAATTTAATATACATAAAGGAGAGTGGTCCTAAACTCAACCAGTTGGTTGAATTTAATTCCATGTGTGAGTTAGAGGTAACTAGAAAATTTATTAATTTATTTTGTATTAAATTGAACTATATGAAATTGCTGGTATTTTACCATTTTAATCTACCAAAAAAAGGCAGTTCTATAGGGCTGTACCTAATAGAGTCATGATTATAAGCACATGTGTCTATTGAGTGGGGGTAGGGGCAGGTGTCCAGACAAAGTATGCTTAACTATTTTTTAGTTGTTAAAATATATTTGCCATTATTTATTATCTTTTATTCTATCTTAATAATCCCTGCAGACAAGCAAGAATGGGTGCAAATGGTTTATAAAAACATTGTGAGAGAAATACTTAAAACAGAGAGAATTCTACCGGTTAAAATTTGTTTAAAAATTTAGACACAATCACAAGATGATTCCAATCTTGCAGTGACTTAAGACCTCCATTATGGAACACTAGTATCAGTATTAGTCAGGAATATAGTTTAGTTTGGTACCCAAAACTAAAACGCATATAATCAAAGAATATGAACTTATATAAATGTATTAATTGGAAATCAAAGAAATGTGAGTAATTAGGCCTGGTTTTATGGAAGTAGATGAATTGAAGTTGATATTGAAGGTCATCTAAGAGTTGGCAGATATGTAGGTGAAAAAAGCAGGCATGTGAGAATGAATGTGGCCAGTTTGAGATTAGAGATCATCTGACTGAGGCAAATTGTAGAAAACTGTTGGCAGAAAGGACTAAATATGCAAAGTAGGGCCAGGTGATTTTTTTCCTAATGTCTGACTATCTAAAGATCTCTAGGAAGGAAATTTCATCCAGAAAGTAATGTTTTAGGGAGATTAATCTGGTAATGATGAGTAGGATAGCTTTAAGCAGGGAGAGACTGGAGTCAGTAAGAGCAGTTAGGTGCTTCCTGCCATAATCTGCATGAGAAGATAAAAAGCCCTAGATTAGGATGGTGGATGGTAGTGGAAATAAGACAAAATGAAGCCAACAGCCATTTCGAAGAGATACTTAGCAGTGTGTGTTGGCTAAAGGGGGGCAAATCAACATCATAGGCTCCTTTCTTTTTTATTACCTTCACTAATGGGTGATGTTGAGTGTAAATGATTTTGTTTTTGTACAGTGTCATGTGCATATTTAGTTCTTGGTAAATGATTAAATTTTCATCTTTATATTACAGGTTTACATATTTGTATGTTTTCTTTTTTTAATGTCCTCTATTAATATTTGTTTGGGAAATAAAACCCAAACAGAGGCTCTGGCATAATCAAGACTAAATCTTTTTTTTAATGTTCACTGACTACCAAAATGATGGTATGAATAAATCTACCATTATACCCCCAATTGTACATGAAGCATATTAACAATGAGAATATATTACTAAATCAGTTACAGAAAAAGTTATATATGAAGCATATTAATAATGAGTATATATTATTAAATCAGTTACAGAAAAGGTTTAAATAAAGGTGTTAGGCCCTATCTGTAGATTAGAAGAGATAGTTGATGACAAAATAAAACTCACCAAACTGAAGTTGATACCTTATAAATACCAAACTGAAGTTAATACATTATAAATAATTGGACTGACATGTTCAAAATAGTCATTTTATGCTGAACAATGCTTTGTTGTTTAGTAATTGTTCTTTGCAAAACCTAAAATATTAATGCTTTTTATCTCTGTTCATCTCATACAACTTATCTAAGTACTTATCTCCCCACATAGGTATACTGAAGATTAGTGGCATTGAAAGACATGGTTTATTTTGGAGGGCTCTTGTCACTTTTTTGTTCAAGGGATCAGTATTAGATATTCTTTATAAGTTGTTTCCTGTTTTGTTCACATTTTTTCACCATTAACTTTTGTCATTAAGTTAGTAAACTTTTGTCCCTTGTTATTGTTTTGCCTCACCTCTCTGTGTTTCTTGACTAGAATGTTTTTATCAGCATCAGCATTCAAGGATTGAGTTGTTCTTTACAGGTTTTGTGTGCAGAAAACACCTCAAGAGTATGACTTAATTCTCTTTAAAATATGAAGAAAACTAGAGTCTCTGTGATCATTCATCTTATTTTTTTTCTCCATTGCAGCCCATTATACAAAACACATGGAGAACAGGATAGAATGCATGGCAATTAAAGCTGTCTCTAAAGCCAAACTGCATGGATTCTAATCCTGCCCCCACCCTTTTTACCAGCTGTGCAAACATGGGCAGAGTAATACATGGGTGATAGTTCCACCTCCAAAGAGTTGTTTTGAGGATTAAAGATGTAACTTATGTAAAACATGTAGCAAATAATAAGGCATAATACAAGGTTGGCGCAAAAGTAATTGTGGTTTCACATTTTTTAAGTTGCAAAAGCCACAATTACTTTTGCACCAAACATGACAGTTTGATGTTTGTACTTGTCGTTGTTATGTTTTCATCATCATCATTAAGATACCCACTTGTCATCACTAAGAACTAGATACGTGTTTTCTATCTGAAACTTAAGATAACACATAAATATCCCTGAGCTATTTTCTTGGCCTTTTCAGTTGAGAGTGTTGTTTGCACTAAAAGTATTCTCTACCATCTCATCCAACATTGTCATGTGAAGCCCTAAGTTGAAGAAATGGAATACTTGTGGGTGGTATTCAGATTCCTTGGCTGGGGAAAAAAATTGTTTTTCTATTATGTTAACAAGAAGAAATATTAAATATTAAAAATAATAATAAATTTACTGAAGCAAGGAAGTGGTGGGGAGACTGGATGGCTTTACTTTATGAGAATTTACCACATTTATGTACTTAGCACCAATTTGTACATATTGGAGTGTGTGGGGCATGCAAACTTGAAAGGACTACTTGTTTGAGTGAAGTACTGCAGTCTGAGTGATACAAATTGGGTGAATTAAAGTGGCTCTGGGGATTTGTATTTCAGAGCAGCTGGATGCTTGTGGCTGACAGTGCATAGGCTTTAAGGCAGTAAAAGTGGGATACAGCAGAAAGTATCCTACTGAAAATGGTGGATGAAGTTTATAAAAACACCCAGGTGCTATAGTGTTAGCAGCCGTATAAATGCAGTATGTGATTTTTCTTCTCTTTGCTCTTGTCACTTTTTCTTTATAATATTTTTCTAACTCTGTCTTTTAAGTTCCTATTACCTTTAGGAGTCCTCCAGCAAAAAAATATGAAACCTTATTTTCATGAAAGCCTTTTTTGTTTCACAATTTGCCATTTGTTATTAAAGCCCCTCTACTGAAGAGCTACAAACCCATTTCCTCCTACTATTTCATCCTTCCTATTCTGTTTCTTAAATGTCTTCTGTGCCTTAAATGTCTTCTGTGCATCCTATGGAAGAAGAACCCTCCTAATTCAGAATTCACAGCATGGAGAGAGAAGTTATTTGCTTATTTCATTCATTAATAACTAGAGCCACCAACATACCACATCCTATTTAATGTTGTCATTATTTACAAAATGCAAGGGAAAATAGATTATAGTGAAGTGGACTCATTCATAGCAACACTATATATGCCAAAATTTCAGTGACTTGAATGGGTACACAAACAGTTTGGTTTGTATTCAATGTTTTATCATGTTTTGTTGAAATGTTGATTTTTAAAAAGGCTTTTGAAGTAAACTGAAGAATTCACTTTATGAGAAAAACATTAGAAACTTGTTTCCTACCTACAAATATCAAAATTATTAAAGAGGCATGTGAATAATTATAATTGAAAGAGTATTTACATTTATTCATGTTTTATAATTCTGTGCAAAAAATTACTAAGAATTGGTTCAGGTTGCCATTAATATGAAGTGCTTAGAATCCTGTATATGCCAAAGAAACTGCATCTGTGACATGTAATATTTTTCTGTTCTATTGTAACTTGAGAATTTTACTATGATATTTTAGTTTCTTATATAATTGTTCACCAAATTAAAGCTATAAATATCTTTCTACATTTTATTTACCTTTCCTGCTGAATTTCCTCCTCTGAACTTACTTTATTCCCTTTTAAATTTTGCCACCATCCTCAGAGAGAGTAATAATTGTTACTATCTCAGGGGCTACAGCAAAGATTAAGTAAGTTAGATACTAGGCCCAGTACTTAGCACATAAATTCTCAACATGAGCTAAAATTCGCTGGGTGTGGTGGCACGCACCTGTGGTCCCAGCTAATCAGGAGGCTGAGGTGGGAGGATCGTTTGAACATGGGAGGTATAGGCTGCAAGGAGCTGAGATTGTGCCACTGCACTCCAGCTTGGGAGACTGAGTCCATGTCTCAAAAAAAAAAAAACACACACACACACACAAAAAAAAAACTCAATATGAGCTAAAATTATAATAAAACTATTTTCCCTAGACAAATTATTCACAAAGAGGTGCTTAAATAGCTTTTATAATGTAACTCTTTTAAAAGAAAAAAAATTTAAATTATTATCTTTACTTGTTTTTTACGCTATGGTAACTAATTCTAAAAATGATAGACATTATAAGAAATTTATGTTATTTATAATAGTTAAGTATATGCAAATATTATATGGCATATGACCTTCGGTTAAACGAGATTGAACAAAAAGTAAATGTAATTGATGCCTATAGATATTTGACCGTATAGTAATGACATTGTGTAGCAGATACCTTTCTCATTTAAGATATTTTCGGAGTCTTTTGGAACCTAACCCTCAGTTAATATGATAGACATTTCACTTTACTCTCTTTCCAAACATAATAACATTCCAGATTTATTCTGTATCACATTCATTATTCAAAATCCTGAAAAGAAAATTGACCTGGTGGAGTTGGCTCAAGCCTGTAACCCTAGCACTTTGGGAGGCCAAGGCGAGTGGATCATTTGAGCCCAGGAGTTAGAGACTAGCCTGGGTAAGATGGTGAAATACCCTTTCTAGAAACAGGCATGGTGGCACACACTTATAGTCCCAGCTACTCAGGAGGCTGAGGTGGGAGGATCACTTGAACCCCGGAGGTGGAGTTTGTAGTGAGCCCAGATCATACCACTGCACTCCAGCCTGGGCGACTGTCTTAAAAAAAAGAAAGAAAAAGAAAAGCATTAAGAAATACCAGTAAGTGTATATCTATGGACTTTCAATACGATTTGTACCTTTTGGTGACGCATGTCTGACCAGGTGGTTTTTCATTTTAGAGTTAAAAAAAAAAAGTCCTTACAAGAGAAGATTAATGAGTTTATATGTTTTGGTGCAAAATTAGCTTTTTGGAAGAAAGGGGTTCTTTAAAATATAGTAGTATTGTAGTGTCATTTCCTTAGCATATACATTTTCTTCTGTCACTGTCCTTATATTGGCCAGTATTATCTGAACATGTCTGCCCCAGTTCCTCTCAGACTTTACCTCCTACTATTTGTTCCCACTCACTGGCACCAATCCCACTGGCCTCTTTGTTGCGGTTTACCTTAGAAGCTTTGTACTAGCTTCCCTCTACCTGTAGTCTTCTTCCCTGTTAAACCTGCAAGGCTGACTTCCTTACCTCCTAAAGTATTGACTCACACCTCACCTTTGCAGTGCAACTACCTATTGAAAATTACTGTACCTATTCATCTCCCTGACTACTTTTTATTTCCCCTAAAACACTTGTCACCTTCTAACTTACTCCTTAGGGTCCTCTCAAATACATGATAGGAATTTTTGGCATTTACTCCCTGGTAAGTGAACCAAAGGCAGTGTATACACTATTAGGTTCTAAGGCAGAAATTGACTTCTGTTTGTTGAACAGGAACATCCTCCACCAAAAGTATATTTGCCCCTATAATTATCCAATTTTCAATTTCTTTGCCACACTTTCCAAAGAAAGTGCGTTGACATAGAGGAATATGTGTATGTTGAGGAAATGATAGTACTCTATTTTGGATTTTAAAAGATTCTTCCTTCCAGAAAGCTAATTTTGCCTCAAAGCATATAAACTCATTAATCTTGTCTTTATCTCTGTTTGGTCTGGATAACCCAGTTTATTAAATGGCGAAGACCAGGACAGAAAAGGTGAAATGGCTTACACAGAATCGTACATATCATTGGTAGAGCTGCTAAGAAAAACATCCAGATGTTCTCTTTGTTCAATACATCATTCTATATGGAGCTGTATTGGAGGTTATCTCTCATCATTTTAAGTCATCACATCATCTGAGGTCATATCCAATGGCAAAGGAAATGAAGAGATACATTTAAAACTTAACCAGGCTTTTTATAACTCTTTTTGCCTTTCAATCTGAAGATGAAAAATATTATGTTTAGAGATGAGAAAGTGAGGCAGTTTCAGGCCTTTATCTGAAACAATACTGTATCTCTCTTGTCTCATCAGTCTCAGAGAATGAGCATATTTTAAAATGACTGTAATTAAATATTGTAACTATGAAAAGAACATTAATTTTACAGCAGGTGAAAATAATGCAATAGTATGTAGCATGAGTGGGGGTAGAGGATACAGCTGTCTAATTTTGGTCTACTGGAACTAGTGTAGATTTTCCTTCAAACTGAGCAGAAATGTAGCTCTTAGAGCATAGTAGCAGCTTTCCTTTCTGCTTACAGATTTAAAGTTAAAGGCACAAGTTTAATATGCTGTTCGTTCTGTGACTAATCCAGCAGGTTGCTCATTCCGCTCTTGCTAATGCTGCTACCTTGCTTCTAAGTGGACATTGGTACTTGGGGTATTTATTTTTCTGTATGCTTTGAAGTAGTTATGAATCTTCTGAGAACTAAAGAACTGGGATTCTCCAAAGGCCTATTCTACACTAGCAGGTGAGTGGTATTATTGTGGGGGTTGAGAAAGCAACAAAGTGTAAACTTCTTTTCATTAGGTGATTTAGCTTTACCTTATTTCTTCCCCTTCTTTCCCCTTTTTAGTGGAAATTGTTCAAACTTCAGGAATGATTTAATATCTTCTTTCTGGACCCGATAATACATCATATAAGCTACATCAGCATTGTATTTTTTCCCATAATACAGAAAGAGAATTTTTTTTTTAATTTTATTATTATTATACTTTAAGTTTTAGGGTACATGTGCACCATGTGCAGGTTTGTTACATATGTATACATGTGCCATGTTGGTGTGCTGCACCCATTAATTCATCATTTAGCATTAGGTATATCTCCTAATGTTATCCTTCCCCCCTCCCCCTACCCCACAACAGTCCCCGGAGTGTGATGTTCCCCTTCCTGTGTCCATGTGTTCTCATTGTTCAGTTCCCACCTATGAGTGAGAACATGCAGTGTTTGGTTTTTTGTCCTTGCGATAGTTTGCTGAGAATGATGGTTTCCAGTTTCATCCGTGTCCCTACAAAGGACATGAACTCATCATTTTTTATGGCTGCATAGTATCCCATGGTGTATATGTGCCACATTTTCTTAATCCAGTCTATCATTGTTGGAAAAAAGAGAAAAGAAAACAGAAGTATAACAATACCATATTTATTGGAGTTTGAAATGTGGCCACTAATTTTAGTCAATATAGTTTCAAATAGTTAAAAGCATTGAAACATATTCATTTAATGAGTTTGTATGCCTGAAAACTAAAATTGGATGTATGGAAGAAAGTGAGGAAATTAATTTCAGTTTTTTTTCCTTAGCCAGAACATTGCAAATTAAGGAAATGGTTTACTAGATCATTTTATCCCAGCTAATGAAATTTATTTTTCCCCCAATTTAGTTTCTCTGTCAATTATTCAGAAATTAAAACATACTATATTGTAATATTAAATCTCCAGTGTCTTCTAATTTGATATGAGGTTACCTTTATAGGTAATTATTAGAGGAAAGGTGAGATTTTTTTTCTACCTTCACCAGCCCCATTCCCTGCCTGCCTTGCCCCTAGCCACATAGAGTCATCTAACTTGGATAATTACTCTGTAAAGTCATATTCCTGAAGTCTGGAAGTCTTTCTGTTCAATGTGCTCCAACAAGCTGATTTACTTAAATTCAGTGCTTTGTGCCATTCCCATGAATCTGAGCTAATTATGCTGCCATTTTTCAGCGATGTGCATTAGAAGTCATGTGTGCCTAATTCTGAGAACAGCTTTGCACATTAAGGCTCATTTGACTAGTGATGGTTAGAGAGAAGTTAAGGGACTTACAGTTACTGGTCATAATTTTAAAATACAGTAGTAGTATGGAACTCTCTTGTACTGCAAGCATACAAGATGCTATGTTGTCAGCCTCTCAGTCTTTAGGAATGTTCCAATTTGGCTTGTGCCTTACCAGTCAAGATGTCACAGAGAAGATATGTTTAGTCATGGAAAAGAAAATCAGTGTCCAGCATGCAAAGATAGTAAAAGGGTAAGCACTTCCAGTTGGATTTTCATAGGAGGAATTGATTTGTGTGCATTACTGGATCTGTGTAAAATGGTGTCCTTTTGGCACTAGGTGGATATACATTTCAGTAAATGTTTTTTCTTGCTGCAGATTAGTGTAAGACAGTGAAATTTTCAGTAACTGAGGGAAGGCAGTGGTTGGGCATCTGTTAATAGCCTGAAAGTAACTAATGAGGATGTGCAGTCAGAACGATTGATTGAATAGCTGCAGTCCTGTGTATTTCTTTCTTGCTTGCTCTCTGCAAGCTGTGGAGAGGGAGGGGGAAGAGCAAGACACAGAGAGGGAGCGAGAGAAAAAACGCTCTCTCTTAAGTGGAAGTAGCACGGATCCCAGGGGCCAGGAGGCCAGAAATGGAAGTTTAAACTGCATCTGTCTTTTAAAGGGAGAACAGCAGGAATCAAAATGTCAGTCTCCGGAGTTACGATTTACTCCTTGTTTTCTAAGATCTGGAAGATAACACAGAATACTTTTTTTAGGATGTGGCTTTTTTTTCCTTGTCCATGTTGAGATTATCTAATGTTATCTGAGAAGCTGGATTCCTTTATGTCTGTCAGTTGAAGTGGCGATGGGAAGCAGTTGTGATAAAGGTATAATACGTATATATCTATCATCTGTGTGTAATGATGTTTCAACTTTCCTCCTTTTTTCCAGAGGTACCAGCAGAAAGGTCCCCTCGTAGACGGAGTATCTCAGGGACCAGTACATCAGAGAAACCCAACTCCATGGACACTGCAAATACCTCACCCTTCAAAGTACCAGTAAGTGTTTATCTTCTTTATAAGAATATTTTTCTCTCCCATCACCTTCTGCCTTTCCTTCTAGGGATTCTTCAGCAAGCGCCTGAAAGGCTCCATCAAGAGGACCAAAAGCCAGTCAAAGCTTGACAGAAACACGAGCTTTCGGCTTCCATCCCTTCGCAGTACAGATGACAGGTAGGAAGTTAACTTTCTTAAAACAAAAAAAGACACTACCTTAAATATCTTTTTCTACTTTTAGGTCTCGTGGGCTGCCTAAACTAAAAGAGTCACGTTCCCATGAATCCTTGCTGAGCCCATGCAGCACAGTGGAATGTCTGGATCTTGGTAGAGGGGAACCTGTATCAGTGAAACCACTTCATAGTAGCATCCTTGGACAAGACTTCTGCTTTGAGGTAAAAATAAAGTGTAGAAAAAAGGAAGAGTATCTTTTTCTTATGTCTAATTTTTATGTTGAAGGTTACCTACTTAAGTGGAAGTAAATGCTTCAGCTGTAATTCTGCTTCTGAGAGAGACAAGTGGATGGAAAACCTTCGCAGGACAGTTCAACCTAATAAGGTAATAGTAGCTTCAAGTATCTAAAAAATGTACTCTGAAATTCAGCTTTGTTGCCTCTTTATAGGACAATTGCAGGCGAGCTGAAAATGTTCTTCGTTTATGGATCATTGAAGCCAAGGACCTTGCCCCTAAAAAGAAATATTTCTGCGAACTGTGCCTTGATGATACCCTCTTTGCTCGTACAACCAGCAAGACCAAAGCAGACAATATTTTCTGGGGCGAACATTTTGAATTCTTCAGCCTTCCACCTCTTCATAGTATCACAGTTCACATTTACAAGGATGTGGAAAAAAAGAAAAAAAAGGACAAGAATAATTATGTAGGGCTAGTCAACATCCCCACTGCCAGTGTGACTGGTCGCCAATTTGTAGAAAAGTGGTATCCAGTGAGTACACCTACACCCAACAAAGGAAAGACAGGAGGACCTTCTATTCGGATTAAATCACGTTTCCAAACTATCACCATTCTGCCTATGGAGCAATACAAAGAATTTGCAGAATTTGTCACCAGCAACTACACCATGCTGTGTTCTGTCCTTGAGCCAGTAATTAGTGTGAGAAATAAAGAGGAGTTGGCTTGTGCCTTAGTGCACATTCTTCAAAGTACTGGCAGAGCCAAGGTAAGTGGAAAAGGGGGATTGCAGTACCTGAAGCTTTCTGCCTGATTGAACATTATTCTACCAGGATTTTCTGACTGACTTGGTGATGTCTGAGGTGGATCGTTGTGGAGAGCATGATGTCTTGATCTTCAGAGAGAACACTATTGCCACCAAATCCATTGAGGAATACCTCAAGTTGGTGGGACAACAGTATCTTCATGACGCACTGGGTATGAAAGAGAAAAACATCTATTTTCTTTTATAGCTATACCGTTATCTTCTCTCTTCAAATAGGGGAGTTTATCAAAGCTTTGTATGAGTCCGATGAGAACTGTGAAGTGGATCCCAGCAAATGTTCATCTAGTGAACTGATAGACCATCAGAGCAACCTGAAAATGTGCTGTGAGCTGGCTTTCTGCAAGATCATCAACTCTTACTGGTGAGCTTATCTTATCCTCTGCCTTACATTTTTTAGAGGTTTTGGTACTTCTTTCCTTCCCTAGTGTTTTCCCTCGTGAGTTGAAAGAAGTGTTTGCATCATGGAAGCAGCAGTGCCTGAACCGTGGCAAGCAAGACATCAGCGAGAGGCTCATCAGTGCCTCATTATTTCTCCGTTTTCTGTGTCCAGCCATTATGTCTCCCAGTCTTTTCAACCTTATGCAGGAGTATCCTGATGACCGCACATCTCGGACTCTAACTCTTATTGCCAAGGTCATTCAGAACCTGGCCAACTTTGCCAAGTAGGTGATACTGTTGTAACCACTTTAAAAACGTTCTTTCTCATTTTCTCATCCTCTACTTCAGGTTTGGTAACAAAGAGGAATACATGGCATTCATGAATGATTTTTTAGAACATGAATGGGGTGGAATGAAGCGCTTTCTTTTGGAGATCTCTAATCCAGACACCATCTCAAACACCCCAGGCTTTGATGGTTACATTGATCTGGGCCGAGAGCTTTCAGTTTTGCATTCCTTACTGTGGGAAGTAGTTTCCCAACTTGATAAGGTAAAGTAGGTTGGTGGAAGATAGAGAACTTTGGTGGATGTCGCAATGCTTATTATCCAATTAGGGTGAAAATTCCTTCCTACAGGCGACCGTGGCAAAATTGGGGCCTCTCCCTCGTGTTCTTGCTGATATTACCAAGTCATTGACTAATCCTACGCCAATACAACAGCAACTGAGACGCTTCACTGAACATAACTCCAGTCCAAATGTCAGTGGAAGCCTCTCCTCTGGGCTGCAGAAAATATTTGAAGACCCCACTGACAGGTATGAAAGAGAGAATTTGACCACTATCTCGGAGAGAAATTAAGTGTCCTTTCCTTTTCCACAGTGATTTGCATAAACTAAAATCTCCAAGCCAGGACAACACAGACAGCTACTTCAGAGGGAAAACATTATTGCTGGTTCAGCAAGCCTCCTCTCAGAGCATGACTTATTCTGAAAAGGATGAAAGGGAAAGTAGCCTTCCTAATGGTCGGAGCGTCTCCCTCATGGACCTCCAGGACACTCATGCTGCTCAAGTGGAGCATGCATCTGTCATGCTTGATGTGCCTATACGCTTGACCGGAAGCCAGCTTTCCATAACCCAGGTGGCCAGCATCAAACAGCTGCGGGAAACCCAGAGCACTCCCCAAAGTGCACCCCAAGTGAGAAGGCCCCTGCACCCAGCCTTGAACCAGCCAGGTGGCCTTCAGCCCTTGTCGTTCCAGAACCCTGTCTATCACCTCAATAACCCAATTCCAGCAATGCCAAAGGCCTCTATAGATTCCAGTTTGGAGAACCTAAGCACTGCCAGTTCCAGAAGCCAAAGTAACAGTGAAGACTTCAAGCTCAGTGGACCCAGCAATAGCAGCATGGAAGATTTCACTAAACGTAGCACTCAGAGTGAGGACTTCTCCAGGCGGCACACGGTGCCAGATAGACACATACCTCTTGCTTTGCCACGACAAAATAGTACTGGGCAGGCCCAGATCCGAAAAGTGGACCAGGGTGGGTTAGGTGCCCGAGCCAAAGCCCCACCATCCCTGCCACACAGTGCTTCTTTACGTAGCACCGGGAGCATGTCAGTGGTGTCCGCAGCCCTGGTGGCCGAACCTGTGCAGAATGGGAGCCGGTCCCGGCAGCAGTCCTCTTCCTCCAGAGAGAGCCCTGTTCCCAAAGTTAGAGCAATCCAGAGACAACAGACACAGCAGGTAGGTGTGAGTGCTGAAGGGGCCTGGCTTCTAGGGGAAATGCTAATAACTGTTTCTGATGCAGGTTCAGTCACCTGTGGACTCTGCCACAATGTCCCCAGTAGAGAGGACAGCAGCCTGGGTTCTGAACAATGGGCAGTATGAAGAGGATGTGGAAGAAACTGAGCAAAATCTAGATGAAGCCAAGCATGCTGAGAAGGTAGAACCTAGTCTGCTTCATCAACTTTCTGATAGTTTTTGTCTCCTTGCCTCCTCTGCCCTAGTATGAACAAGAAATTACTAAACTGAAGGAGCGCCTGAGAGTTTCCAGCCGGCGACTGGAGGAATATGAACGCCGCTTGCTGGTGCAGGAGCAGCAGATGCAGAAGCTGCTGCTGGAATACAAGGCCCGACTGGAGGACAGCGAGGAGCGGCTCCGAAGACAGCAGGAAGAAAAAGATAGCCAGATGAAAAGCATCATCAGCAGGTTAGACATCACCTGGCAGCAGATGTGGGCTAGATGTTGATATTTCCTTCCTGCCACATTCTAGGCTAATGGCTGTGGAAGAGGAACTGAAGAAGGATCATGCTGAGATGCAAGCAGTTATTGATGCAAAGCAGAAAATAATTGATGCACAGGTAAGCAGGCTTTGAATCTAATAGAAGGCACTGCAAGTGATATCTCCGCTGTGTTAAATTACAGGTCATAAATGGAGATGAGATTATTCAAACAGGCAAGTAAACCCCGCGTCCGTTCTCTAGCTGAGCCTGAATAAAGCCATGATTGGTGTGTTGTAGGAAAAACGGATCGTGTCCCTGGATTCAGCCAACACCAGACTGATGAGCGCGCTGACCCAAGTGAAGGAGCGGTACAGCATGCAGGTCCGCAATGGCATCTCCCCCACCAACCCCACCAAGCTTTCCATCACGGAGAATGGTGAATTCAAAAACAGCAGCTGCTGACGGGCTTTGTCTGTGGAAGGAGACAGAAGGAAATTGACCCACTCTCCTATCTCCAGACCTTTACCTAGCCCCTCCAGGTTTACAGAATGTTGCTACTTCACAATGGCGATGTGGTGAGAAACTCCTGAATGAAGAAAGGAACCTTGTCTTTCAGGGCATAAGGCGGCGACTTCCAAGGTCAATGCTTTTCCCCCACATCTCTATGTACATAGGGAACTTAGTTCTGGGCCATGTACAGAAAATATCACTGTAATATACCAAAAGGAAGTTAATAATGTAGATTACCTTTTTGATTATTGCTATTTTTATTATTGTTTTCCTCTTGTTGAAAGCACTGCAGTTGTTACAGGAAGTAAAGTAGGAACTGTTGTGTGAGCGAGACATGAGCCTGTAGGTTCAGTAGGTAGAGACCAAGCATCTATCTGATAGAAGCACATGGAGTGCAATAGGACATTGTGAGAAGGAATTTTTCAGGGATTCATCTACTAGTTTAAAAACCCCACTCTGGCCCTCTTGTCCTTTCAGAAAACATGCAAATACCAAGATCCATACAAAACAATAATTTATTCCACTGATCAACCAAGACTGGTTCTGGTTGGACAGCTAATCTGATTTGGGGATTCACTGTTTCAGAGGACACAGACAAAAGCTGTTGCATCAAAACTGGACTTTAGGAGTAATTTCTATTGAACTCCTGTCAATATGTTTATTTCCTCTGTCTACAGCAGATGGGAGTCTTCTCTTTTAGACAGGGGCTTTTTGTTTTTAACCCCAATTGTAATAAAGGGTGTTCTTTTTCCTCTTTAGAGTTTACAAAACTATAAATATTTGTGTCTCCACATACCATCTTCATCTTCACACATTCACTGTGCTTTCCTCCCCATAGTGGGAGCTGTCATCACCAACAGGGTTTACTCTCCCCTGGAGAGGTTATTTAAATAGCTGTCCATAAGCCATCCAGATCAACACCCTTTCTTCCATACAGAAAAGGGCTAACCATACCACAGCTGGAATCTCTGAATATTTCCTATTAAAAATTTTTTCTATGTGTTGTTATAATTTTTGTTTGGGATAAAGACTCTATCCATTGTACTAGCAAATCTATGGGGGGTAATTTTATCTCCATCTTTAACTTTTAAAGTACTTCTTCCCCTTATCCCCTCAATAAAGAAAGGAAATCCAAATTTGAAGCATCACTCTCTTAAAAGAAAAAGAAAATAATGGAAAGTGTCAGGATGGCACATTCCAGTTATTATTCCAATGCTCGTAGATCTGACAATAATGACCCAATTTCAACACTTGTCATCCATAGCCTTATTATTATAGAACAGAAAAAGTCATGGAAACGAATTCATTTCCTTTTTTCCAGAGGTGTGCAATGTCATCTTGAATGCAACCTTGATTACCAGAAGTATGGAAGGTTACATGTTAAACAGACATTATATATACAAATATATATATAATATATATTCACACATATGTACATATAACTGCACAAATAGGAAAAGTTCATGCCTTCTATGCTGTTCAGATATAATGTTAAAAGGGTCTCAAACCTCTTTAAGCAAGATCTAAGTAGTTGTTTTATATTGAGAAAGCAACAATGTTTCTCGAATAAGTTGATGTTGATTTTAAATTATAAGCTTTAAAGAATTTTTTTTCTAGAAAAAGGGGATGGAAAAAAAAGGACCTGAGGGAGCCATATGCATCAAGTGAGTGTTTCTCCATAACAGAATATTTATAAGAGAACATGTATAGTGCCCTCTTTTGAGTGATGCCGACAGACACCAAGCCCTCCTTTTCACCAAGTCCCAGGCTTGCATTCCAGCCTCTTGAGCTCTGCCCTCTCTCAGGTGGATCTTTGTGTTGGACCTTACGTTTCAGCAACCTCACCATGGCCACATAACCCACAACCTTTTAAAACAGTTTCTTTCATAGCAATCCCTGTTTCTGCCAGACAGATCTAAAATGGGAGTTTCTCACTGTGTTTATCTGATCTGCACACTTTATATCCAGCTGTTTTGGCACTTTTACGTTTTCTTCACCTTTGGTTTTGGTTTGCAAATTCTTACACCTTCTCTCCAAGCGGAGGGCACACTGTGGTCAAAATCACTTATTTTATTAGGAAAAAGAGGTAACTGTTCCAAAGTGTAGTGTCCTTTGTTGAAGGAGGAGGGATGTAAGCATAGATTTGTTCTTGTTTCTGGCTATTCTCAGCTCAAGCCATGTTTAATTCATTCTTTGTAAAAGCCTTCAATTGTGCCACAGAAAACCTGGTAAGAGAATTGTCAGTTTCATTGGCCATAAGTATGTAATGTGGGTGATGTCTTGCCATTGAGGTTTGGAAGCTCTTAAGTGCCGATTATGGATTACAGAGGGCTGATAAAATTACTTATATTGGGAATTGAGAGAAGCCCCAAAAAATCAAATGTGCTTTTGATGGATAGAGTGTATCTTATTAGCATTATGGGAGCTCCTTAGAGGGCTGTCTTCACTGAAAGATTTAATGCCCAAAACATTTGGACAGATTATGCAGCCTTCTACTACCAGGTTATCTTGAATGAAGAAGAAATAGTAAAAAATAATAATAATAGAGCATTACCAATAAGCTAAAAGTTCAGAGTTGCTGATAGATGTTAAATGTTAAGTTATCCTGTGAGCCTACTCCTGTCCAACCTTTTTTCTCAGTATTTCTTTAGAGAATGCTGCAATCTGTATAAGTTACTCTGAAGGATTTTTTAAGAAGAGAAGCCACCAACAGGTGATAATTTTTATGGAGATGTTTCTTAATTGGCTTTCCCTCAGTTCAAGTAGGTAAATAACTTTGTTTGCTGGGAGGAGGTACATGGCTGAAGAGAGGCAAATAGATTAAGATAGCAATGTCTTGCACTTCCTGTTTCCCTCAAAACAACACCACATTGTGGGGCGCAGGATAGATCAGGGTTGAGTGGAATTTGGAATTCAGGTGAAGTGCTTGTAAAGTGCATGTCTAGCTGACAACAGACTTGACCATTAATGAGGACAGTGTTGGTAGGAGTCAGAAAAGAGCTTCATATTCCCCTTTTATATTACTGAAGCAATAAGCAATCTGAGCTGAAGCAGCAAAAAGAGTCACATTTCCATCAGGTCATCATATTCCCTGAGTCTCTGCAGCAAAAGCCATGTCAGAGGGGAGATTATAACTAGGTAACTATAACAAGCACTTGAGCACTTACCATGTTCCAAGCACTATCACCAAGGTACTGTTGGGGTTTATGGCAGTCTAACGGTAAGAAAAATGTGGTAAAATGAGGTAATCATGCTGCTATAGCTTTTTGCTTTTTTTCATATAGTATCAAGTTGGTCAGAATTAGCTTTCTCTGACTGGTCTGCTTCCGTGTTTCTCTGTGATGGTGTTAAGATTATGAAAGAAAAAGAAGATTACCTAAGACTGCTACAAGTGTTAACTATATGCCCTTAAGAATGAGCTTGACTTTGGAAGTAAAGCTTTTCAGATCTTAGTCTACCCGGGGCCTTTGTTGATGGGTCTGTGGTTCTGTAGACCCCTGGCTTTCACTGTGTTCTCAGAGGTACACCAGATTGAGAGCAGAGTTCTTCTTTGGAAGTCCCAGAGCAAAATAACTGCCATCAAGTGAGTTTGCATTCGTATTTGTTTCCCCTTCCATAGAGGGTTAGTTTTAGTTACCTCTAGCTTGGAGTTCCTGAGAAGGCTGGTTATAGGACTGAGCGTGGGAAAGGAACCCTCTTCAGGATTACCTCAGTCCCATCAGTCTACCCCATTGTGACATTGAGCCCAACACACACGCTTGACACCAGACTAGACTTGTCACAGGGCCAAACCCAACAGCCACATGCCATAGCTTCACTGCATTTTCAGCTACACCTTTGGAGGCCACCTTCTCCTATCAACTGTGGAAAGCCAGAAGGGCTCCCTTCTCCATTCTCCTTCCCTTTTTCAAGTCTAATAGTGAAATCTCCTGCTTACCCCAGCAGTAAATAGTTGCCTTCCTACCCCTTACCTGGGGGCCGATAATTTGAGATACTTTGTTTTTTCAATGCGTCAGTTGAAGGATTTAGTTTCTTAAAAGCAAGAAATGTTGGAGTGTTGAATTTTTAAATAGAATCTCTTTTCATGTTTGAATGATTGTTATTAGTTCTAGAAGCATTCTCTTTGTCATGACCCGATTATGTATACTCTTGGGTTTAGGAAGGACAAAAGTGATGAAATTTGCATGAGATAGAATAAATATCTTAGGAGGAGTGAAAGAACCTGAGGAAGAGACACGACCCTAAGGGAATGAATGCATAAGCAGTCTTCTCAGTAGCCCAGAGTTTCCAGGAAACAGGAATATTTATATCCCTTGCCCACTCTTAAAATACATAGATACATAAAAAGGCAGTCTCTGTAGACAACACATGCACACACCCACACAAAACATAATTCCTGGGGCTTCCTTTTTCTGAATGTTAATCCATTTTATCGAGCAGTGATTCCCAAACTTTGAGATTTTCAGATTTTATGCTCTCGTCTGTTAGATTTTATGACATTCTATCATCCTAAAAAATGTACTATATGTGTTATATGTATATATAAGTTAAAGCAACTTGAAATTGACTTGGTTTGGCATTGTCTCAAGAACCCTAGATATCATTATTGATACCATGGGGAATCATAGAAATAAAGTTGAATATCATTGATCTGAGAGTAGGATCCAGAAATAAGTAGTTTCAGTTCCTGATCAGTTAAGCCTCAAGTGTTTGAGTAACCAACACAGCAAGACTTGGGAAATGCAGTGAGCACCCGAGGAAAGGAAAGTGGTAGTCTTTGCCTGCATTTCAGCATGCATTTTCCTTTCCTACTCAGTTGCTATCTTCCACTTAAATACCCTCATTTGACCCTAGGAAGTTTTTTGTTTTTTTTTTTAGTTTGAGACTTAAAACCAGATTTATTTGTTGTTGTAGAGAGATTTCCACAGAAGTTGTGTTTTAGGGACCTCCATCATCTTTGTGGGGGTACAGATATTTATGTGTAAATATCATTTTATGTGATTTCCAAATTTTCGAGGGAAACATTTCAATTCCCAGTTCAACAAAAGGTTAAATACTAATTGACTCAATGACCACCTTCAGGAAAGTTAAATAGTAAATTAGGTTAAATTTTGACTGGTGCTTAGACATTTCCTAGTTATATTAACTTAAGCAGACAGCAGCACATTAACCTGAGTTACACCTGTGAGGAAATGACCTTCTAAATTTGATTTTGTTTTTCATCTCCAGGGCCTTAATAAGAGTGTGTTAACACACGACTATTTTACAATGATAGCTCTAAATAATTTATTTTTTATTTCAAGAAAGAGAAATACACCTTAGAAAAACAAAACCCAAGATTTTATTTTATTTTTAAAGCCATATTTTTGTGCTAGTAGCATTTAGATTATTCCGTATGTGAGATCCGTATCAGCATTTCATTACCTGGGTTTGTTCTAAAGAAGATTTATTTTTGTTCTGTGAATAATTTTTGACAGTTCTTGTACATGTACAGATATAGATACGTTTGAGGTCTTTTATTGATATTCCTACAAAGAATACAAATAAACTTTAACTTTAAACATTTCAGACTAAAGTTGCTACTATATTTGACAT